TGGCTTCAGCATCCTGAACCTTATTCCTGAGACAGCCACCGAATGCCCTCTTGTGGCCGATAGTACATCCTTCCACGCCAACACACTAGTAACACAGAACTTCATTTAAAATGATAAAGCTACCTATGCCGATTGCGCTTCGCTTCCCTGCCCCTTCCCTCCTAACTGAGCAAAATTATCTCACCTAAATGAGCATTTCATGCTGCATGCTGTTATTCTTACAAGGCAAATCCTCTAGGGGTCCCTGTCACAAGTTAATTTGGTAATACACAATCCTCTACATTATCTAACCGAAAGAACCAGATTTCCATCCCAGGTACCTCAAGACAGCGTCCCTACTTCTTTTTTCTGGAGATTGAGGCTAAGGCCCATGCCTCCCTGTGAACCAGTAGGATTTTTCTGAAGAAGCTTTGAACCTGACTAAACGCACATGGCCATATGCAACACTTAAACGTTTCACCACATATTTGATTGCCAGCTAAATGCCAGATCCCGGGGTACGATGGAAAGCAAGAACAGACGCAGGCCCTTGCCTTCATGAAGCGGGGGTCTCAGGAAAGAGGTTACACGCCCACAAATGGAAACAGGTCGATTAACACCGTGAAAGAGATGACAGGGGGTTTCTGTGAGGGAGACGAAGCTTTATTAACAACCTGGCAAACAAGAACGAGAAACGCATTCCAGGTGGAGGGAGCAACACTTTTTAACCTACGTTATCAGGTAACAGGGATCCTATGTTCTCACGCTTGGTGAGGAATCTCCCATTGAGGAAGGAAAGAAAAATGAATCAAACTAGGGGGTGGCGGGGTAGTGAGGGGATTTTTGGCTTTCATTTTAGGAGCCAGGGCCTGCTACCTTCGACCACCTGAGACCCCTGAGCTGGCGGGAAAGCCTTGACGCAGCCGGCGCGCGCCTTCCCTTGAAGTTCTGGCGACGCCCCCACGCGCTCGGAATTCCGCAGTGTTTGTGCGCGCCGCTCGGCCTGGCGCAGGCGCAGACAGGGAGCAGGGTCCGGCCGACCGCCATTGCACAACGCGGAGGACTAGCCTGGGGTCACAGGGATGCCGCGGCTCCTCCGCTTGTCCCTGCTGTGGCTTGGACTCCTGCTGGTTCGGTTTTCTCGTGAACTGAGCGACATCAGCAGTGCCAGGAAGCTGTGCGGCAGGTACTTGGTGAAAGAAATAGAAAAACTCTGCGGCCATGCCAACTGGAGCCAGTTCCGTTTCGAGGAGGAAACCCCTTTCTCACGGTTGATTGCACAGGCCTCGGAGAAGGTCGAAGCCTACAGCCCATACCAGTTCGAAAGCCCGCAAACCGCTTCCCCGGCCCGGGGAAGAGGCACAAACCCAGGTAAAAATCGAAACCGAAGGCATGTTTGTTCAAAAGGAGCATTTATTTTCTTCTCTCTCAACAGTGTCTACTTCTTGGGAAGAAGCAGTAAACAGTTGGGAAATGCAGTCACTACCTGAGTATAAGGATAAAAAGGGATATTCACCCCTTGGTAAGACAAGAGAATTTTCTTCATCACATAATTATTTCCCATCTCACATGTTTTTCTTCTGCAGTGTGAACTTGCCACTCCCCCATCAAATCTGGACAGGCTTCTGACCCTTACAACCAGTAGGACATGGCAGAAGTTATACTGTGCAGCTACCAAGGCTAAATCATAAAAGATTTATGCTGAGACACACTCACTTTTAATTCTCTACTCACCACTATGAAAGGTGACCACCCTGAAGCCACCATATTGTGAGGAAATCCAGGCCACATGTACATGCTCCAGTTAACAGCCCAGCTAACATCCCAGTCAAGAGCCAGCATCAACTACCCATCATGTGAGTGAAGACACCTCCAGATGATTCCAGTCCTTTGCCTTCAAGTCACCCCTGGCTGGCAATTCTTCCCAACTCATGTCCTAGTAGCCATTGTGGAGCAAAAACAAAGTCATCCCTGGTGTGCCCTGTCTCAATTACTGACCCATGGTATCTGTGAGCCTAATAAAGTAGTTGTTTTAAATCACTAAGTTTTGGGTAGTTTCTGTTACACAGCAATAGC